GGCCACTACCTGAACACAATGCGGTGATCCTCAATAAGCACGTGGACATCGGTGCTGTCCTCAACACAAAACTCCATGAACACATACCTGGGCCTGTCGTACCACAAGGTCCGGGCGTGCTGCCTGAAGAGAAGTTGAGGTGTGGCTTCATAGGGGTGGGAGAGGGAAGACTGAGGTCATTTGGGAAGGGACTACCCAGGGACCTTTGATGCCACAGTTTTTTCAAAGTGGAGCTAAATGAGACAGAAGGGGTGAAAGGGAAGGGAATGACAGGAGTGGGTGGGTGTGGTGAATGTGAACCTGGGAAGAATAGAACGTGCAAGACTAGGAAACTAGGAGGTCAGGGAGAACATTCAGGTCACACCTTCCCTCACCCCACAGTTACAGAGACCAGGGGTCCGGGGCTCCCGTGGGGCCTCACAGAACCTGGAGCGCCCAGAAGACTTGGAGCAGGGAATCTCCAGGGAAAAGGGCCAGGGGGAGCACCGGAGCCGGAAACACTCACCGTGCCATTGCGGCTCCCGCTCCAGGGTGGCATTTAGAGTTCCAGGCAGGGGCCGCTATCTTTAGATCCTGGGGACGCCCCCAGCAGCTGCCTCTCCTTATATGGTCGGGAGAGCAGTTGAGAGGAAGAGAGAACATGACCTGGCAGCCAAGGGATCTGCACTCTGGAGATACTCTGGGACAGCTTCATCCTTGCAGCCCTTCACCGTGGGGTCTTCAGAAATGCATAGACTATGAAGAGACAACCCATCTGCTGGAACCAGGGCAAAGGCTGCCCTAGACGCTACACACAGGGAATGACTTTTCCCCGGTATCATTCACCTGTTTCTCCGACGCTTACTGCTCAGTGTCTGATTCACAATAGGCGCTCAATAAAACATTATTGTCCTGAATTAAATTCCCGGGGAAGGCGCGCCCTCGGGGACTTGGGTACTTCAGGCCCCGCCCACCACTCCCCTGGGGTTCCAGGCCACCGCGCCGTTGCCATGGCAGCAGGGGGGCGCGGCTGACGTGCGGTGGTGTTTCCGGGAAGATGGCGGCTGTCGAAGCGGCTGCAGAGCCGGTAACGGTGGTGGCGGCTGTTGGGCCAAAGGCGAAAGACGAAGAGGAGGAGGAAGAGGAGCCGCTGCCACCGTGCGAGGCGGTGCGCTGGGCCCCAGTGGGGGCGGTGGCGGAGGCCCGGCCTGGGGCAACCGCGTTTTTAGAAGAGGCGACGGCCGAGGAGCCTGGCGCGGCCCCGGGCTCCCCGCCGGATTCGCCGGGCCGGACGCTGCGGCGGCTGCGGGCAGAGCGGCGGCGGCTGGACTCGGCGCTGCTGGCGCTGTCCTCGCACTTCGCGCAGGTGCAGTTCCGCCTGCGCCAGGTGGTGCGCGGGGCGCCGGCGGAGCAGCAGCGCCTTCTGCGGGAGCTCGAAGACTTCGCCTTCCGCGGCTGCCCTCACGTCCTAGGTTACGAAGGGCCCGGCGACCCCGCCAGCGATGAGGGCGATGGGCTGCCAGGGGACCGGCCATGGTTGCGGGGCGAGGACCAGGTGAGTGGCTGGAGCCGGGCCGCGAGGAATATCATTTCTTCTCTCTCATTACTTACTTCTTCAGGGCTTGGTAAGTACCGTTTTAAGGTTAAATGTAATACGGCATAATAGACCCAATTATTTTCTTGCCTTAGAGTGAGCAGGAAAAGCAAGAGCGTCTGGAAACCCAAAGGGAGAAGCAGAAAGAACTGATACTGCAGCTCAAGACCCAGCTAGATGACCTGGAAACGTTTGCCTATCAAGAGGGCAGTTATGACTCGCTGCCACAGTCCGTGGTGTTGGAAAGACAGCGGGTGAGCAGACCCCAGAGGAACCTCCACCACTGAAGGGTGTGCTCATTGCTTGTGATCTTGGTAGGTGATCATAGATGAGTTAATAAAGAAACTGGACATGAATCTGAATGAGGACATCAGTTCCCTGTCCACTGAAGAGCTTCGTCAGCGTGTAGATGCAGCAGTGGCTCAGATCGTCAACCCAGCCCGAGTCAAAGAACAGTTGGTTGAGCAACTGAAAACTCAGATCCGAGACCTTGAGATGTTTATCAACTTCATCCAAGGTTAGAGGAGGGGATGGGATGAGAAGGGTGGAATAAGTGTCTCTTCTATAATTTCTGATTCCAGATGAAGTGGGAAGCCCCTTGCAGACAGGTGGTGGACACTGTGAGTGCAAGGCCGGTGGGAAGACAGGAAATGGCTGCAGCAGAACAGGCAGCAGCAGAACGCCTCCAGGAAACAGCAAAAGTAAGTGCAGTTTCCAGAACAGGCAAATCTCTCCTCTCACTGATGAGCCACTGTCTTTTCTAAGCAGCAAAGGCAGAGGATGTGAAGAAAGTCCGGGAGACGGGGCTGCACCTGATGCGGCGAGCGCTGGCCGTGCTCCAGATCTTTGCTGTTAGCCAGTTTGGTTGTGCCACAGGCCAGATCCCTCCAACCCTGTGGCAGAGGGTCCAGGCTGACAGAGACTACTCTCCCTTGCTGAAGAGGCTGGAGGTGTCAGTGGACAGAGTGAAGCAGCTAGCCTTGAGGCAGCAGCCACATGACCATGTCATCACCTCTGCCAACCTCCAGGACCTCTCTCTGGGAGGCAAGGATGAGCTGACTATGGCTGTGCGGAAGGAGCTAACGGTGGCTGTGAGGGACCTGCTGGCCCATGGACTGTATGCCTCCTCCCCAGGGATGAGCCTTGTTATGGCTCCTATTGCTTGTTTGCTGCCAGCCTTCTCCTCGGCCCCAGAGGCCATGCACCCGTGGGAGCTCTTTGTAAAGTACTACCATGCTAAGAACGGCCGTGCTTATGTGGAATCCCCAGCCCGGAAGCTCTCCCAGTCCTTCGCCCTTCCTGTTACGGGAGGCACTGTTGTCACCCCCAAACAGAGCCTACTGACAGCCATCCACATGGTGCTGACAGAGCATGACCCTTTTAAGCGCAGTGCAGACTCAGAATTGAAGGCCTTGGTGTGCATGGCACTGAATGAGCAGCGTCTGGTGTCCTGGGTGAACCTCATCTGCAAGTCCGGGTCACTCATCGAGCCTCACTACCAGCCCTGGAGCTACATGGCACACACAGGCTTTGAGAGTGCCCTCAACCTGCTCAGTCGCCTCAGCAGCCTCAAGTTTAGCCTCCCTGTAGATCTGGCTGTGCGCCAGCTCAAAAACATCAAAGATGCCTTTTGATGAGAGTGCCCTAACCCCAGACAAGCTCCTTGTTCAGTAGGGATAGATGTGCTAGTCTTCTAGCATAGGAGCAAGGAATCAGAGGTGGGGTTAAAGGCATTTTTCCCAGACCCTGCTCAGGCAGTCGGCCAAATGAGTGCAAAGTCTGTTTTCCCCACCAACTTAGCTCTCGGAAAGATGTGCTGGAGGGACCCTCTTGTTAAGAAGGTTCTGCCAGGCCGGGCGCGGTGGCTCACACCTGTAATCCCAGCACTTTGGGAGGCCGAGGCGGGCGGATCACAAGGTCAGGAGTTCGAGACCATCCTGTCTAACACGGTGAAACCCCATCTCTACTAAAAATACAAAAAAATTAGTCGGACATGGTGGCAGGCACCTGTAGTCCCAGCTACTCGGGAGGCTGAGGCAGGAGAATGGCGTGAACCCAGGAGGCGGAGCTTGCAGTGAGCCAAGATCGCGCCACTGCACTCCAGCCTGGGCGACAGAGTGAGACTCCGTCTCAAAAAAAAAAAGAAGGTTGTACCCACAGTATACGTGTGGGCACTTGTGCTTGAGCCTGTATTAAAGGAATCAGGCCAGGCACAGTGGCTCACGCCTGTAATCTCAGCACATTGGGAGGCTGAGGTGGGCGGATCACCTGAGGTCAGGAGTTCAAGACCAGCCTGGCCAACATGGTGAAACCCCATCTCTACTAAAAATACAAAAATTAGCTAGGCGGGGTAGTGCATGCCTGTAATCCCAGCTACTCAGGAGGCTGAGGCCGGAGAATCGCTTGAGCCCGAGAGGTGGAGACTGCAGTAAGCCAAGATCATGCCATTGCACTCCAGCCTGGGCAACACAGGGAGACTCCATCTCAAAAAAAAAAAAAAAAAAAAAAAGACATTCAACTTGAGGCTCCTGTTAGTTAAGCTATCTTCTTTCACTTGAAGCAGGTTTGAGAGGCCTAGGCCAGAATTTAAATTCCTTTTATGAATAGATTTCCCTTTCTTCCTGACCCCAAGGTCAGAGGAGACTATATATTCCATGGCTGCCTCTAAGACTAGGAATAGGAATATCTGAAAACAGCATTTCTAAGGGTGGTAACCACAGGTCGATTTTAATACGAGTCCTTTTTCTTGTAGAGGTAAGTAAAATCTTCCTGACAAGGTAGTCCTCTTTTCATGGCACAGACAATGGGCTTTCTGTTTATGAGGGGTGAGAAGTGATGTTTGTTACTATGTTCTCCAGCAAGTAAACATTCCTCTGCTCACCTCCCAACAAGACTAACAGTCTTTTTAGAAGTAAATATATTCAAGACAAACGAGAAAATCCTGGCTACCCAAGTCGAGTATATACAGGAATACAAATCGGTAACCAGCAGCTGTTCCTCAGGTTGTGACTCACTGAGCACCACTTGTCCTGGAGGCTGGATGATGGAGGACATCTGGTTATAGGTACTGTAGCAGGGATAGGTGCCACAGGAGGATAGGAACTACAGCAGATCGCTGTTTCCAGAACGGGGAGGAGTATCTCATTGTGAAACAGACTCTAGAGTGGTTCTATTTGGTCTTCAGTGTTTTAGCCTCGTTAGTTCATATTTGGCATGCAGCTTGTGGTGAGTACTGTTCTAGGACTGGCCAAAAATGGGCAAAATGTATCACTCCAAACACTACTGATTCAGCATTGTTTTCATGTCTTAAAATTGCCACCTGCACTTTGTTTCTGCACTATTATGTAGTGCATTTTAACTTAAATTTTTTCCAGCAACATGTTACTTATTTAAGATACATTACTGATATTTCATTATAATTAGTTCACCTTCCCTGTGAAACAAGAGAATTGTAAAATGTTGTGGAAAATGATACATATGTGGATGCTAATGAAATCATAGTATTTTGTGTAGCTTCTCTGAAGACCTTAGAGATCTGCAGCTTTGGTTTATAAGTGTTTGGGCCTTATCAGCCCATCTGATCCAGATCAATATTTTTTTGAAAACTGCCTGTATCCTCTGTCCTCTGTTACGGATCATCTCAGCTTTGGTGGTGGTAGTAGGGGTTTTTTGCCTGAAAAAATTCACTAAAAAGTCCCCTTGGCATGACCATCTCCTCCTGCCCACGCCTGTAGTCCCTCCCCACAACAGATGTCATCACACATGCTGCTTTTGGAATGGAGACCTTTTTTTTTTGAGATGGAGTCTCGCTCTGTTGTCCAGGCTGGAGTGCAATGGCGTGATCTCAGCTCACTGCAACCTCCGCCTCCTGGGTTCAAGCGATTCTCCTTCCTTAGCCTTCTGAGTAGCTGGGAGTACCGGCGCCTGCCACCACGCCTGGCTAATGTTTGTATTTTTAATAGAGAGGGTTTCACCACATTTGTCAGGCTAGTCTCGAACTCCTGACCTCAGGTGATCCACCCACTTCAGCCTCCCAAAGTGCTGGGATTATAGGCGTGAGCCACCACACCCAGCCAGGATTGGCACTTTTAAATCCACTTGTCTGGATATCACTTTGGGTGGTAACTGGTATAGCCATATGGCGTAGCCCAGCGATCACCCCAGTATTGCCTTTTTCAAATCACAAAAACAAAACTTGTATTAAGGCTTTGTGCTAGCATTACAGGAAGCATTTTCATTTGTCTCATTCTAATTAAATTCTCACTACTTACAAAGTGGGACAGTATTATCCCCACTTTACAGCTGAGGAAACTGAACTGCAGAGAGGTTAAATATTTTGTCCTGGTTTACATGATGATGGAAGACCTGAGATTTGGAGTCAAGTTTTCTGAATCCAGAGCCCACAGTCTATCTTTTCACTTCATTGTATCATGTTGTTTCTAGATTTTGGTTTCTCTTTCTCCTTTATCCACCACCCTCATTCCTCCCCTCACTTTGGGGAGGAGAAGGTATTTTCTACACAACTGCCAGAAATTTCAGCTGCCAAAGGACAAGGCTGCAGGGAGACAGGCCGGCAGCCATGACTTTCATGTCTAAGTTCTTGAAACCTAAATGTGTGTATCAACTGAGACAACCCAACAATTCCATCAGCATCCCTGCAGTCAGATATCTGCTAAGCTCTGATATCATCTGTCATTACTGAGAACAGAGCTCTGTCCTTCACTTAGGGTGAGACAGGACAAGGGAGGAGAGGCAGGCCAGTCCACCCAGATCCAAGGATATGCAAGAATGGAAGGGTCAAGAGCCACGGATATGTATGCAGTGGAAATGTAGGGTGTGTTGTACAAGTATGATCTGCAAAGTATTGTTAAAGCCGTCTAAGGTGCTCTCCAATCATTCATTCACTATTGATCACTTAGCAACTGCCTGCCTAGACTAGATGCTAAAGAAAGAGAAAAGTAAACCTACCCCGTGCCCTCAACAAACACAGTCTAGCAAAGGAGATACCATACCAATTGGAGATTTGGAGAGACTGTTAAAATATAGATTGCTGGGTCCCATCCCCAGAGTTTTTTATTGAGTTGTTTTGGGG